AAAGCTTGTTGAGAAAATAAAAAATAAATAAACGTGTTCGACCCGCCGCCGCAAGAATGATTTATCTGTAAAATACGTGTCGGTGTGGTCACAACCGTTCCCCGGAGGTTAACAGCCGGAGAAGGGGCTTAAGGAGCATCCCGCGGATGCCAGACCAGGCTCATGTCGCGCCTGCCGGGCGGCCAGTGCAGGGCCGGGCCGAGGTCGCCTCCGCCGCTCCTCCTCGCGGTAGCTCACCGGCCGCCGCTCCCGGCCAGAGCCACCCTCCCAGCTGTCTGAGGGCGCCGCTGTACTGGAGCTTTAGTCGTTGACACAGGCCGTGGTAGCTACCTCCGGGCGGCCGCCCTGCGCGGTGACTGCGCCGGCGAAGACTGCGAGCGCGCAAACGGGGGTGGGTCACGCGGACTATGACCTTCGGGAATCGCGGCGACGCCTACCGTTAGTAGAAACCGACCGCTAACGGCCGCGCGCTAACGGCCGCGCGCCCCGCCCATCCCCTCCTCTCGCGCCTCAGCGCCCAACACCCGCCCCCGCCCCTTCCGTTCGCCGCCCCGCCCCGTCCCTCCTCTCCCACCATCCGCGCCCAGCCCCGCCCATCCCCGCCTTTTCCCCTAGCCTGCCCCGCCCCTCCTCTCGCCCCACCTGCGCCCAGCACTTCCCGGCCCCGCCTTTTCCCCTCGCCCGCTCCGCCCCTCCCCTCGCAGCACCCGGGCCTAGTACTGCCCGTCCCGCCCCTCCTCTCGAGCCTCAGCGCTCAGCATCGCCCGGACCCCCTCTTCCCTTCGCCCGCCTCGTCCCGACCCTCCCCTTCGCCCCCGTCCCGCCCCGCCCCTCCCCTTCGCCCCCGTCCCGTCCCGCCCCGCCCCTCCCCTTCGCCCCCGTCCCTCCCCTTCGCCCCCGTCCCTCCGCGCGTGCGCGTTCGCCTTCGAGCGCATGCCCGCATCTGCTGTCCGACAGGCGGAAGACGAGCCCAGAGGCGGAGCAGGGCCGTCGCGCCTTGGTGACGTCTGCCGCCGGCGCGGGCGGGTGACGCGACTGGGCCCGTTGTCTGTGTGTGGGACTGAGGGGCCCCGGGGGCGGTGGGGGCTCCCGGTGGGGGCAGCGGTGGGGAGGGAGGGCCTGGACATGGCGCTGAGGGGCCGCCCCGCGGGAAGATGAATAAGGGCTGGCTGGAGCTGGAGAGCGACCCAGGTGAGGAGGGGACCGGGAGGGCCAGGGGCTGGCCATCACCCCCTCCTCTTGTCGCCCCACCCAGGCCTCTTCACCCTGCTCGTGGAAGATTTCGGTAAGAGCCTTTTCTCCCTGCCGGACCGGGGCCCTTCCCTACTGCTTTCCTTTCCTCATCGCAGGTGTCAAGGGGGTGCAAGTGGAGGAGATCTACGACCTTCAGAGCAAATGTCAGGGGTGAGTGGCTGTACACCAGGGCTGCCCCTTACGCTGATCTGGCTCTGCCCCTTACTTCCCCCAGCCCTGTATATGGATTTATCTTCCTGTTCAAATGGATCGAAGAGCGCCGGTCCCGGCGAAAGGTCTCTACCTTGGTGGATGATACGTCCGTGATTGATGATGATATTGTGAATAACATGTTCTTTGCCCACCAGGTCTGCTGGACTCTGTGCTTTGTTTGGAGGGTCTGTGTATGGGTGACTATTCTTGGTTTCACAGCTGATACCCAACTCTTGTGCAACTCATGCCTTGCTGAGCGTGCTCCTGAACTGCAGCAGCGTGGACCTGGGACCCACCCTGAGTCGCATGAAGGACTTCACCAAGGGTTTCAGCCCTGAGGTAGGCTGCAGTGCCTTCATCCTGGCTCACAGATTCTGATACGGCCTTATTTTCTTCCCCGTAGAGCAAAGGATATGCGATTGGCAATGCCCCGGAGTTGGCCAAGGCCCATAATAGCCATGCCAGGTGTGTGGGAGCTGTGGGAGCTGATGTGGGGTATTTTTTGGGCCCTGACTCTGTTTTTCCCCAGGCCCGAGCCACGCCACCTCCCTGAGAAGCAGAATGGCCTTAGTGCAGTGCGGACCATGGAGGCGTTCCACTTTGTCAGCTATGTGCCTATCACAGGCCGGCTCTTTGAGCTGGATGGGCTGAAGGTCTACCCCATTGACCATGGTAGGCACCATGAGCTGGAGGCCTGTTGGGTGTCTCGCTGATTCCTTGTCTTGGTCTCCACTAGGGCCCTGGGGGGAGGACGAGGAGTGGACAGACAAGGCCCGGCGGGTCATCATGGAGCGTATCGGCCTCGCCACTGCAGGGTAAGGGCCCTGTGCCTGCCCTGTTCTACTCTAGCTGCTCTCACGGCTGCGGCTGTGACTGCAGGGAGCCCTACCACGACATCCGCTTCAACCTGATGGCAGTGGTGCCCGACCGCAGGATCAAGTATGAGGCCAGGCTGCATGTGCTGAAGGTGAACCGTCAGACAGTACTAGAGGCTCTGCAGCAGGTAGGTGCCCTTTCTTCCTGGCCTCTGCCCAGTTTCTCCTCTGAGCCCTGGATTCTGTTGTTAGCTGATAAGAGTAACACAGCCAGAGCTGATTCAGACCCACAAGTCTCAAGAGTCACAGCTGCCTGAGGAGTCCAAGTCAGCCAGCAACAAGTCCCCGCTGGTGCTGGAAGCAAACAGGGCCCCTGCAGCCTCTGAGGGCAACCACACAGGTACTGGGGGGTTTGGGACCTCTTGTGGACCTGAGGTCCTGCCTGTGTTCTTGCCCTGTCTCAGATGGTGCAGAGGAGGCGGCTGGTTCATGCGCACAAGCCCCATCCCACAGCCCTCCCAACAAACCCAAGCTAGTGGTGAAGCCTCCAGGCAGCAGCCTCAATGGGGTTCACCCCAACCCCACTCCCATTGTCCAGCGGCTGCCGGCCTTTCTAGACAATCACAATTATGCCAAGTCCCCCATGCAGGTAAGCTGGGAGCACCCTTGCAGGATTCTCTACTTGTTTGTAACTGCCCTGGTCTTTGTCCCAGGAGGAAGAAGACCTGGCGGCAGGTGTGGGCCGCAGCCGAGTTCCAGTCCGCCCACCCCAGCAGTACTCAGATGATGAGGATGACTATGAGGATGACGAGGAGGATGACGTGCAGAACACCAACTCTGCCCTTAGGTCAGCCCAGCTTTCTAAGGCTACCAGGTTCTTCCCTTGCTTCACATCTTCTCGGGCCCCACAGGTATAAGGGGAAGGGAACAGGGAAGCCAGGGGCATTGAGCGGTTCTGCTGATGGGCAACTGTCAGTGCTGCAGCCCAACACCATCAACGTCTTGGCTGAGAAGCTCAAAGAGTCCCAGAAGGACCTCTCAATTCCTCTGTCCATCAAGACTAGCAGCGGGGCTGGGAGTCCGGCTGTGGCAGTGCCCACACACTCGCAGCCCTCACCCACCCCCAGCAATGAGAGTACAGACACGGCCTCTGAGATCGGCAGTGCTTTCAACTCGCCACTGCGCTCGCCTATCCGCTCAGCCAACCCGACGCGGCCCTCCAGCCCTGTCACCTCCCACATCTCCAAGGTGCTTTTTGGAGAGGATGACAGCCTGCTGCGTGTTGACTGCATACGCTACAACCGTGCTGTCCGTGATCTGGGTCCTGTCATCAGCACAGGCCTGCTGCACCTGGCTGAGGATGGGGTGCTGAGTCCCCTGGCGCTGACAGGTGGGCCTTGGACTGGCTCACTGGCCACTTGGTCTGATGATTTTCTTGTGACCTCTCTTCCCAGAGGGTGGGAAGGGTTCCTCGCCCTCCATCAGACCAATCCAAGGCAGCCAGGGGTCCAGCAGCCCAGTGGAGAAGGAGGTCGTGGAAGCCACGGACAGCAGAGAGAAGACGGGGATGGTGAGGCCTGGCGAGCCCTTGAGTGGGGAGAAATACTCACCCAAGGTGAGCCTCCGTTGTGGTTTTCTCCTTTAATCGGCATGGACTCGCTGCTCATCCTTGCCTCTAGCTGCCTATTGCTCGTGGGGCTTTGTTGCTGGCCCGCCCCGATCAGAGGTGCAATGCTGGGTTTTGGCAGGAGCTGCTGGCACTGCTGAAGTGTGTGGAGGCTGAGATTGCAAACTATGAGGCGTGCCTCAAGGAGGAGGTAGAGAAGAGGAAGAAGTTCAAGGTGGGTGATTTCTCCAGTTGCCTGATCTGGCCTCCAGTGCTCTCAGTCTTCTTCTCTCCTACAGATTGATGACCAGAGAAGGACCCACAACTACGATGAGTTCATCTGCACCTTTATCTCCATGCTGGCTCAGGAAGGTGAGGGGATGCGCTGCTGTCTTAACTGGAATGCACCTGCTCAAGGGTCTCTACCTCTTCGCAGGCATGCTGGCCAACCTAGTGGAGCAGAACATCTCCGTGCGGCGGCGCCAAGGGGTCAGCATCGGCCGGCTCCACAAGCAGCGGAAGCCTGACCGGCGGAAACGCTCTCGCCCCTACAAGGCCAAGCGCCAGTGAGGACTGCTGGCCCTGACTCTGCAGCCCACTCTTGCCGTGTGGCCCTCACCAGGGTCCTTCCCTGCCCCACTTCCCCTTTTCCCAGTATTACTGAATAGTCCCAGCTGGAGAGTCCAGGCCCTGGGAATGGGAGGAACCAGGCCACATTCCTTCCATCGTGCCCTGAGGCCTGACACGGCAGATCAGCCCCATAGTGCTCAGGAGGCAGCATCTGGAGTTGGGGCACAGCGAGGTACTGCAGCTTCCTCCACAGCCGGCTGTGGAGCAGCAGGACCTGGCCCTTCTGCCTGGGCAGCAGAATATATATTTTACCTATCAGAGACATCTATTTTTCTGGGCTCCAACCCAACATGCCACCATGTTGACATAAGTTCCTACCTGACTATGCTTTCTCTCCTAGGAGCTGTCCTGGTGGGCCCAGGTCCTTGTATCATGCCACGGTCCCAACTACAGGGTCCTAGCTGGGGGCCTGGGTGGGCCCTGGGCTCTGGGCCCTGCTGCTCTAGCCCCAGCCACCAGCCTGTCCCTGTTGTAAGGAAGCCAGGTCTTCTCTCTTCATTCCTCTTAGGAGAGTGCCAAACTCAGGGACCCAGCACTGGGCTGGGTTGGGAGTAGGGTGTCCCAGTGGGGTTGGGGTGAGCAGGCTGCTGGGATCCCATGGCCTGAGCAGAGCATGTGGGAACTGTTCAGTGGCCTGTGAACTGTCTTCCTTGTTCTAGCCAGGCTGTTCAAGACTGCTCTCCATAGCAAGGTTCTAGGGCTCTTCGCCTTCAGTGTTGTGGCCCTAGCTATGGGCCTAAATTGGGCTCTAGGTCTCTGTCCCTGGCGCTTGAGGCTCAGAAGAGCCTCTGTCCAGCCCCTCAGTATTACCATGTCTCCCTCTCAGGGGTAGCAGAGACAGGGTTGCTTATAGGAAGCTGGCACCACTCAGCTCTTCCTGCTACTCCAGTTTCCTCAGCCTCTGCAAGGCACTCAGGGTGGGGGACAGCAGGATCAAGACAACCCGTTGGAGCCCCTGTGTTCCAGAGGACCTGATGCCAAGGGGTAATGGGCCCAGCAGTGCCTCTGGAGCCCAGGCCCCAACACAGCCCCATGGCCTCTGCCAGATGGCTTTGAAAAAGGTGATCCAAGCAGGCCCCTTTATCTGTACATAGTGACTGAGTGGGGGGTGCTGGCAAGTGTGGCAGCTGCCTCTGGGCTGAGCACAGCTTGACCCCTCTAGCCCCTGTAAATACTGGATCAATGAATGAATAAAACTCTCCTAAGAATCTCCTGAGAAATGAACCCTCCTGTGGTTGCTGGCCTGAGATAT